TGGATTTTTAAACCTTTCTTGTACTATATTTTCTAAATTTCTAAAGTTCGAATGAAATGTTTTGTAAGTGTAAGGAAATGTGTCCAATGAAGAAGAAACAAAAAATATCTTCATGCAAATCCCACTAAAGTCCATTGGCCAAAACAGCCTGCAAACTAGGACAAAGGATAGCACTTTTCTTCCCCCTAGATGTGATACATGTATATGAAAATAAATAATACAAATAAAGTCAGACCCCAAAGCCCGCAAGGACAAAATACAGCAGAACAGCAAATTTTTTTTTTGAGAGAAAAAACTAGAGAGTTACTGAACTAGTTATTGGCATCGCTGGAAGAAGATGCAAGCAAGCCTTCTGCCATCCAGCCTGGGTCACTTACCAATACCGCACCCTAAAGATTTTTCTATCTTCCCTAATTTTAAATAGACCTTGGTTGTAAAGTTAGAACCATATACATGTACATATTATGTACAGAAATACACTTCTGGTTTCACTAGACAAACATTTACTGAGTGCCTACTTAGTGCTAGTATTAAAACTGCGTGTTAAATCTCTCATCTTCCCTACTAGAAAGAGCCAAGGCCTTTCTTCCTGTTCACTACTGTGTTCCCAGCTCCTGGGAAGATGATAGCATTAGGAGGCCCTGCAAACACATTTCTGTGAGCTGCAGAAAGGAACGAAGCAGGGAAAGAAGCAGAGTCCCAGCACTTGGGCTCACTTTGTCCTACAGTCTGGGAAAGCCTGTCTGCACGAAGCATGAAAAACGTATTAAAACGCAGTGGCCCAGCGGGGGAGCGTGAATGAGAGCTCGCATTGGTAAGCTTCTTGTTAGTTCGTTGGTTCAACTATAGTACCCTTCAGCTAAGCACACGGCCGCCGGCCCTCCCTCCTCTCCTCATCCAGCACTAGCCCCCAGCTGTCTCTTTCCTCCCGGTGCCCACGATCGCACCGCCCAGACCACCCTACTCTCCCTGCCCCGGAAGTTACACACTGCCGACACCGGGACGTAACTTCCGGGAAGGGCTTACTTCCAAGACAGACACGGAAGTGCTGGGAGGCGCCGGGAGCCCGTTCGGTTGCGGGTGTCTCTGGCCCTGCGGTCAGCCCTGGGAACGTCCCGGAGAGCTAGATTCCTAGAGGCCCGATTCCGCTAGCCCGGAACAGACAAAGCCAGCGCTCCCGCCCGCTCCCCGACTTAGGATCCGATGCCGGCAGCGTCCTGGGGCCCCCGTAGCGGGGCTGGACCATGAGCCTGCTGGACGGCCTCGCTTCCTCGCCGCGGGCTCCGCTGCAGTCCAGCAAGGCCAGGATGAAAAAGCTCCCGAAGAAGAGCCAGAATGAGAAGTACCGGCTGAAGTACCTGCGGCTGCGCAAAGCGGCCAAGGCCACGGTGTTTGTGAGTCTGACCCACGTTCAGCCGGTCCCCTCCTGGAGACTCCCTCACAAAATCTTTCCCCAAGCTGTTCCCCCTTCCCAGTGTGACAGTATTAATACAGTGTTGGCTTTTCCGTATACGTTACTACTTGTTAGCCTTGTGTCCTTGGACAAATTACGTAATTTCTCTGTGTCCTCATCTGTAAATGAGCTAGTAACTGTCTTGCAGAATAATGAATATTAAATGAGTAAAGAAAAGTGCTTGGTGCGTAAAAGACATACCAATAAATTTTAGTCATCGTTGTTACTGCAGGACTCTAGGAAATGTGTTTGATTCTCGAGATACAGCCCTGAGAATTAGGCATTATTTGTAAAATGAGAACACTGAAGCCCAGAGAGATGATTTGCCCAAGGGTACTGTGTCAGAGCCCTGACTCCAACTTAGATAAACCTGATTCCGTTTTATGACTTCCAGTACACAGACTATTTTCTGAGCACCTCAAATCCCCATAACTGACCCTTTGCCCAAAGAGGTACATGAAACTGTCAGTAATTTCCCCCCTCTAACCTTTGAGTGTTCCAAGTGTTTCTTCCTTTCTTTTATTGTAGAAGCACTGGATTTATTGAGTGAATAAACTTAATATAGCTTGCCAGCCATAACTTTATATTAGAATAGTTTGGCTTGCCTCAGTGCTTGGAAATAGGGGTGGAGTCCTCAAATGTCCCCCCACATCCAAGTCAACAGTTCATCTCTTCTCTCTACCAAAAGCTTGAACGTCTCTCAGCATTTTTGGAAGCATAAGGAAAGGTTCAGAAATTAGAATACACATTCCAAAAGCACTTATTCAGCACTTGCTATGTGTATTGCTTGCTATTTGCACTGGAGAGAAACAAGAAAAGTAAAACTAAGAGAACTTAGCATCTGATTGACTGTTCCCTTTCTTTTATCCCCTATACGTCAAAGGTACCTAAAGCTTGGAATTTATGTTATTTCAAGGATATTGGTTCCATCAAATACATAATGAAGATTTTGTGAAGAAAAAGCGATGTTGTTTTGAACATTGAGAGTTTGAAGTTCCACCTATGGGGGCATTCAGATTCAGCATTCCCTTCAGGATTGGTGCTTGGGAGATAGATTGAGTCATCATTTACAAAAAAAAAAAAAAAAAAAAGAAAAAAGATAATACTTGAATTCGTATAAGTAGATTGTGAAGTTTAAGAATTTTACACACTAAATTTGATTTTGTTCTGTCCAGTTTTTCTCTATTTGGGTTAGACTGGCTTTGTAAGTTTTTCAAGAGTTGAGGCACTTGGGAATAGACAGTTTTCATATTTATAGTATTTAATTTAAGCATATAAGGATTTAAGCAGTATGCCTTTTTCTTTGCCAAAGGCTATACTAATTAGGGTGACCATTAATCTTGGCTTGCCCAGGACAGTCCTGGTTCACCGTATTGTTCTGGCATAAGCATTAATAGTACCCCCTTTTCACTCAAAGATGTCCCGGATTGGATAATAAATTACATAGCTATACCCTGTCCATAGTAGAACCTGACTACCTTTATCTATGGATTTATTTATAGTTTGTCACACGGTCGAATAGCTCCTTCTTCTCAGTAATACAAGCTTTTTTGGTTTGAAATATGGATCCTCTTCCCAGCATAATAATGTGATTTTTTTATTCATTTTATGTTATTATATTCACATTTTTACTTAAAGGAAAATGCTGCTATTTGTGATGAAATTGCTCGTCTTGAGGAAAAATTTCTTAAAGCAAAAGAAGAAAGAAGGTGAGCTGGCTTCATTTTGTGTTCAGCATCACCTTTTTGGTGATTGATTTGGTGATTGATAATGGTGTTACTGCTCTGGAGACTTTTTTTCCCAGTGGGATTGATGCGTATCGCACAGCCCCTTGGCCACTTGATCAAGCACAGAGAAACTTACAGCCTGAGGCATTGGTGCCTGCACACCCAAGTTATGTTGGGCCATGGCGATGAGACAGCTCCTCTACTCATCTTTCTGAAAAAGCCATCTTGCCACATCTAATAAATAATCTTACTAAGATTATTTAATCTTATGGCCCAATTATAAAAGCCAAGTGATAAAAGCAACTGCCTCTCGTTCTACAAATATTTATTCTGTACGTACTATTCTGTGCAAAGCACAATGGGTATATATACATGTGTAAATAATGTGCCTTTCAGAAGCCTAACACCGTCCAACATCAAGGTAGAGGAACCGTCCAGATGCAAGAGATAAGCTACAGTTCTTATCCTTGGCCTCTTGAAGTATTGATTATCCTCCAGGGCTTTATGATTCATAGGGCCTAATAAGAACCTTTCTTTTATGAGTATAGTAATCTTTGTATATAATTCTGGCTTTTCCCAGTACTTGAGTAAAATACTGAATTGAGACAATACGGAAGTTCATTTCTCTGCTCCTTTCCTTCCTGATCTCAGGTACTTGCTAAAGAAGCTCCTCCAGCTTCAGGCTCTAACTGAAGGGGAAGTACAGGCTGCAGCTCCTTCCCACAGTTCCAGTTTGCCCCTGACTTATGGTGTGGCCAGCTCTGTGGGAACTATACAGGGAGCTGGGCCTATTTCAGGGCCCAGCACTGGGGCTGAGGAACCATTTGGGAAGAAAACTAAGAAGGAGAAAAAAGAAAAAGGCAAAGAGAACAACAAACTGGAAGGTACTTTGGGGAGATGATATCAGTTGCCCCAGTCAATCCCAGGTTGGGGGAATGTTTTTTATAGATCATCACCGACCGACCTGGCTTTCATGATGAGAGTGCCATCTACCCCGTGGGCTATTGCAGTACTCGAATATATGCCAGCATGAAGTGCCCAGACCAGAAGTGTCTATATACCTGTCAGATCAAGGATGGTGGTGTGCAGCCTCAGGTACCCCCTCTAATAATAACCACTGTTTGTCTGATTGATCTCATTGCTCGTTTGTCTTTCTCAGTTTGAAATTGTTCCTGAAGATGACCCCCAGAATGCCATTGTCAGCTCTTCTGCAGATGCTTGTCATGCAGAACTGCTCAGGACTATAAGCACTACTATGTAAGTTGACCAAAAGCTTGAAAACAGGCTAATCTCAAACTAAAATTATCCCTCTCCTGTTTAGGGGGAAACTAATGCCTAACCTGCTTCCAGCTGGAGCTGACTTTTTTGGATTTTCTCATCCAGCCATCCACAACCTGATCCAGAGCTGTCCAGGAGCTCGAAAATGCATCAAGTAAGTGTGATCAAATTCATTCCCTTGAGAAAACTCTCAAGGGTGATTTCCCTTGATTCTGCAGTTACCAGTGGGTGAAATTTGATGTGTGCAAACCTGGAGATGGGCAGCTACCTGAGGGGCTGCCGGAGAATGATGCAGCTATGAGCTTTGAAGCCTTTCAGAGACAGATCTTTGATGAAGATCAGAATGATCCCCTTCTGCCAGGTATCTTTAACTTTACCTTTCTGGTTTGAAAAAGCAGTGGAACTTAAGGAATTGTTTTCTCCAGGATCCTTGGACCTCCCAGAGCTTCAGCCTGCAGCCTTTGTGTCTTCTTACCAGCCCATGTACCTGACACATGAACCCTTGGTAGATACTCACCTGCAGCACTTGAAGTCTCCATCACAGGGTAGCCCAATTCAGTCTTCAGATTGAACAAGAAGGGATCAGATGCCACATCGTTTTTGTCGTGATTAATTTAACTTAAACTAAAATTTTGGGTATATGAAAGAAGGCAGCAATTCAGAAGTAAAGAAGATACTAACGTATTTCATCATGGAAGGTCCTGTGGTGATGGTTTTCCCTGGGAAAACCTTCAGCTGCTTTATTTTTAGTAATAAATTTCTCTTGTCAATTCTGTTTACTTTCATCTTGTAATCGGGATGTAATCTTTTTTGCTTAGCTCTGCCTGAGGTAAAGTAAACTTCAGCCTCTTATAAACAAGAGTGATAGAGAGCTGCAGGCTGCTACAACAAATACCATAGACAGGTTGGTTTATAAATAACATGAATTTATTTCTCACAGTTCTGGATGCTGGGAAGTCCAAGTTCAAGGAGCGCAGATTCAATGTCTGGTGAGGGCCCACTTCCTAGTTCTTAGACAGCTGTCTTCCTGCAGTGTCCTCACGTGGTAGAAGAGGAAGGCAGCTCTCCGGGGTCCCTTTTATAAGATCACTAAGCCGGTTCATGAGAGGTCTGCTCTCATGACCTAATCACCTCCCAAAGGCCCCACCTCCCAATACCATCACATTAGGGGTTAGGATTTAACATGAATTTTGGGGACATATAAACATTAAGTCTGTAGTAGCAGCAGCTGACTAACGAGGGAGATAGGGAGATTCTGACAAACTTCTACTCTTGATTGTGATCCTAATTCAAGGAATATCAAGTCCCAGCCCCTGCAACCCAGGCTGCTGCTTAATTTTCATGTCAGTATCATCAAAATCCAATGTTCTGCTTAAACTCAAGATGGAAAGTCCAGTCCAAGGTACACTGTTCATCTTTTTCTTCACATTTTGCACATCCTTCAAGGGGATCTTTAACCTCTTTAACCTTTGTATTGCACCTCAGATAATGTGCTTTTTAGCTCAGTACACTGAAACCATATGATAACACAAATTCACATATAATTGGGGGTTAGTCCCATACTCTATAACAGACTTAGTCCTGTCTTTTCATTAGCCATGTAATAATATAACTCCATGTTCCATGCAACTGGATTTTTGGACCCTGTTAATAGCATTAAGGTAGAGGTTTACTCTATCACCTAACACCTCAACACTACCTGTGGGATGCCTTAGTTACCCAGCAGCAGGTTACCAAGGGCTGTCTGGAAAGGGAGGGACAAAAGGACCCAGAAGTAGAAGAATGGGGATGGAGTGGTGAGAATTGAATGGTTAATGCACTGCCATTCATAATTGCCAATTGAGGACAACACAAATGGGATTGGTACTTTATAGTAATAAATCTGACCAGCAGAGGGAGGGATCAGGCAGCAGTGTTTAGAGCACACCACACTGGCCACTGTAAACTGAGAAGCTAAGTTAACTGGTATTTTATGATTTTGAGTATAGTCTTTTTATAAGTTGTATACACTTTACAATGTAAAAGAAACAAACTTTGTATAATAGCAAATCGGGAAGGGGACTGCTTAAAATGTTAATGCAGTGTTTTTCTTTTTTTCTCTGCATAAATGGCTTGAGCATACTGGCATTTACACAGAAATGATATATGCTGCTTTTATCATATAACAAATATTTTCCCACTATTACAGCCTGAGTAATACCCGTATTAAAAGAGCCTCATTTTAGAAAGACATTTAAAATTTTTGGAACATACCACATGTAGAAAGGTTGAACTGGTTTTTCAGCTATAATGCATATACAACTATAGTGTGTACGTATACCACATATACATATACTTGTATGAAGATATGTGTAAAATGTTTTTACTATGGATCATGGATTTAAGAAACTTGAAAAGCTGGGCACGGTGGCTCACGCCTGTAATCCCAGCACTTTGGGAGGCTGAGGCGGGTGGATCAAGAGGTCAGGAGATCGAGACCATCCTGGCTAAGTCGGTCTCTAATAAAAATACAAAAAATTAGCCAGGCGTGGTGGCACGCGCCTGTAGTCCCAGCTACTCGGGAGGCTGAGGCAGGAAGAATCGCTTGAACCCGGGAGGCAGAGGTTGCAGTGAGCCGAGACCGCGCCACTGCACTCCAGCCTGGGCAACAGAGCAAAACTCCAACTCAAAAACAAAAACAAAAACACCTTGAAAAACACTGCCTTAGTATACTTAAACTATCTTTTCATCTATCAGATTGTTAAGGATTTTTTTTAAATTTGACAACATCCAGTGTCAATGAGGGTGAGGGCAAAAAAAGGACTACCTTGGTGAGAATGTAAGTTGTTTAATCCTTTGGGAGGGTTAAGCTGTAGATATCTAAATTTTAAATATATATTTATCCTCTTCCATGTTAAGAACCCTAAGAAATAACTGGACGAGTGTGGTATGATGTTTGCATGTGATATTCATTACAGTATTATTTTAATAGTAGAAAATTGTTAAAAATCTATATGTCCATTAATAGGAAATTGGTTAAATAAAATGAGGCTTCCACAAACTGAAACACTCTAAATCTATATTCTATTATTTACATAAGAAAATTATTTTGGTAAAGTAAGTAAGTCAAAAACACAGATTACAAAATAATATGTACTGTATAAAATTATATAACTCAAGTCAAGTGAATGGTTCAGCAAAATAGTGTTTCTCTGAATGATGAATTTGGGGGTGATTTTTACTTGCTTATACTTTAGTGTCCAAATTTTCTACAGTGACTATAAATTTCATTTTAAAACTAAAAAGTTCTTACATTTGGGGAAATGCAGTGAATTCCCACATCATGTTTTAAATTACTCAGCCACTAAAAATGAATGTGCATGGCGTCATTAACATAATCATTGCCTGAACCGTATTTTTCACACTATGTACTCTAGGTTCCTGGAGGTGAAAGGAATCTGGACTTAGAGTTCTTGGCTACCTCTGGCTGCCCCCGAATTAGAACAGCCCATGGGGGTATGTGTATTGGGAGTGGAGGAGTGGACGGGTAGATTGACTTTTTCTCAGGCATCAATCTGTTACAAGGTTCATGGTTTCTATGGGGCCAGATGCATGAGAGGTCAAAGCATGGGCAATAGGGGTTAACTGAACGAGTTGAATGCTAGGAAGTCCTCAGGGGAGCCAACGTTCCTTGTAAAGTGTGTAGATTTTTTGTTTTTTAACTAAATAAAATCTTGGCACTGACAAAGTTATTCCTGCTGTTTGGAGCTACACCAGAACCCCTTGGAACTCTACAGAGGGGTAGAACTAAAGCAAAAACCATCATTCACCCTACAGAGTATTATAAATTTCATTTTCACACAGTAAAAAGTTCCTAAATTGGGGGAAACATAGTGAATTCCACATAATGTTTTAAATTATTCAGCCACTAAAAATAAATTTACATATGATTTCATTAATATATTCACTATCTAAACCATATTTTTTACACTACGTAAAATACATTGTATATGTACAGTGAGTGATGCTTTTTGCTTTAGTTCTCATTTTTCACATTAAGGGGAGGAAAGCTACCCATAGATAGTATTCTTACTCCTTTTCACATGCTTCAAGGACAGTTTGCAAGTGGATATAAATACATACACATCACTAGTGATTATGCTTTTATTTATTTCCAACTTCTTATAGGTAACATAATTTTCAGACAATGTTAGCTGTTTTTAATCCATCAGTAAACTGCATTAAGATTCTTAATAAACAAACACTGAAGGCCTCTTTCATATTTGTATCATCTGCATTTTTTTTTATATGC